AAAAAAAAAAAAAAGCTGGGCGCGGTGGCTCACGCCTGTAATCCCAGCACTTTGGGAGGCCAAGACGGGCGGATCACGAGGTCAGGAGATCAAGACCATCCTGGCTAACACGGTGAAACACCGTCTCTACTAAAAATACAAAAGAATTACCCGGGCATAGTCCTGGGCGCCTGCGGTCCCAGCTACTCGGGAGGCTGAGGCAGGAGAATGGCGTGAACCCGGGAGGTGGAGCTTGCAGTGAGCCGAGATCGCGCCACTGCACTCCAGCCTAGACGACAGAGTGCAACTCCGTCTCCCAAAAAAAAAAAAAAAGGCTGGGCTCCGTGGCTCCCCTGTCATCCCAGTACTTTGGGAGGCTGAGGCAGCAGATCAGCTGAGGTCAGGAGATCAACACCAGCCTGACCAACATGGGGAGATCCTCTTTCTACTAAAAATACAAAAATTAGCCCGTCGTGGTGGCAGGCGCCTATAATCCCAACTACTCGGGAGGCTGAGGAGGGAGAATCACTTGAACCCAGGAGGTGGGAGGTTGCAGTGAGCTGAAATCGCACGATTGCACTCCAGCCTGGGCGACAGAGCAAGAGTCCATCTCAAAATAATAGTAATAATAATAATAATCATTTTTAAATAAAAGTTTTGAGCAGCGTCTGGTACGCTCAACCCCTCCGGCCTGCTCGGAACTCTCCCATCACTCAAGCCCAGGCCCCACACTCAAGCCCAGGCCCCTCAGCCAAGCAACGTGCCCTCCATGGCCAGGCCTGCCCCATCTCCACCACTGGTGATCCTAGGGGGAGAAGACCCTGAGACTCCCCCAGATCTTCTGTTGGACCCCCAAGCTGCCAGGAGGGTCCCCCTGCACACTCTCCCACTCCTGACCTCAGAAGGCTCCTGAAAATCAATTGCATTTTCCTCCTCCTCCCCCAGAGAGCTGTTTGTGGTCACCTTGCAACACCCAGATTCCCAACGGCCACTCTGGCCCCGCCTCTCACAGGCCAGGAAAACAGCCGCAGCCACAGCAGGCAACGTCCCCCTTCTCCAGGGCTGTTGGGGAGGAACAGGATCGCATCGAATGGGACCCACCTGTGACCAACTGCTCACAGGGCCTCCCCGAGCCCCCCTGCAGGAACCGGGGGGCCAAAGACCCCTCCCCAGGCAGTCCGTGCAGTCCTGTCCCAGGAAGCTGGGCTGCCTCCGAGTCCATCCAAAGGTAGCAACACCATTGAGTTCCCATCCTATTCCGCCCCCCTCCAGCGCCGCTTTCTCCCCTCCAGCCACGGCCTGCGGCGCCCGCGGCACCATGATCTCCACCAAGGAGAAGAACAAGATCCCGAAGGACAGCATGACGCTTCTGCCCTGCTTCTACTTCGTGGAGGTGGGTGGGGGTCGCGCTGGGGCCCGGGGGAGCAGGGTGAACCTGGCCCACCTTGTCCCCACAGCTGCCCATAGTGGCTTCTTCCATCGTATCCTTGTACTTCCTGGAGCTGACCGACCTCTTCAAGCCGGCCAAGGTGGGCTTCCAGTGCTATGACCGCACTCTCTCCATGCCCTACGTGGAGACCAACGAGGAGCTCATCCCGCTGCTGATGCTGCTCAGCTTGGCCTTCGCGGCCCCTGCCGCCTCGGTGAGCACCTGCACCGGGGCCTGTGCCAGCCTCCGAGGCCTGAGCGCCCCCTCCCTGTTGGCAGATCATGGTGGCCGAGGGCATGTTGTACTGTCTGCAGTCCCGGCTGTGGGGCCGTGCCGGGGGGCCCGCCGGGGCGGAGGGCAGCATCAACGCCGGCGGCTGCAACTTCAACTCCTTCCTGCGGCGTACGGTGCGGTTTGTGGGTGAGTTGCGGGACGCGCCCCGACCCTGAGCTCTCCCCGCCTGGCCGAGCCTTCCGCCCTGCAGGTGTCCACGTGTTCGGCCTGTGTGCCACAGCCCTGGTGACGGACGTGATCCAGCTGGCCACGGGTTACCACACTCCCTTCTTCCTCACCGTCTGCAAGCCCAACTACACTCTCCTGGGCACGTCCTGCGAGGTCAACCCCTACATCACGCAGGACATCTGCTCCGGCCACGACATCCACGCCATCCTGTCTGCACGGTGAGCCGGACCCCCAACTCCCCTGACTGGGATGGGCGGGGCTCACGCTGGACGCCTCTTACAGGAAGACCTTCCCGTCCCAGCACGCCACGCTGTCAGCCTTCGCCGCGGTCTATGTGTCGGTGAGTCCGGCCCCTCACTGCCCTTCCCAGGCCCTCTTGCTGACCCGTGGGGAGCCCTCCCTGACCCCAACCCCCATGCCCCAGATGTACTTCAACTCGGTCATCTCGGACACCACCAAGCTGCTGAAGCCCATCCTGGTCTTCGCCTTTGCCATCGCCGCGGGCGTATGCGGGCTCACGCAGATCACGCAGTACCGCAGCCACCCTGTGGACGTGTATGCCGGCTTCCTCATCGGGGCGGGCATCGCTGCCTACCTGGTGAGTGGCAGGTTCTGATGGGGGTCGGCATGAGGCCTCACCCCCAGACCCCTCTCCCCGACAGGCCTGCCACGCGGTGGGCAACTTCCAGGCCCCACCTGCAGAGAAGCCCGCGGCCCCGGCCCCCGCCAAGGACGCGCTGCGGGCCCTGACGCAGCGGGGCCACGACTCGGTTTATCAGCAGAATAAGTCGGTGAGCACCGACGAGCTGGGGCCCCCAGGGCGGCTGGAGGGCGCGCCCCGGCCCGTGGCCCGCGAGAAGACCTCGCTGGGCAGCCTGAAGCGCGCCAGCGTGGACGTGGACCTGCTGGCCCCGCGCAGCCCCATGGCCAAGGAGAACATGGTGACCTTCAGCCACACGCTGCCCAGGGCCAGCGCGCCCTCGCTGGACGACCCCGCGCGCCGCCACATGACCATCCACGTGCCGCTGGACGCCTCGCGCTCCAAGCAGCTCATCAGCGAGTGGAAGCAGAAGAGCCTGGAGGGCCGCGGCCTGGGGCTGCCCGACGACGCCAGCCCCGGGCACCTGCGCGCGCCCGCCGAACCCATGGCGGAGGAGGAGGAAGAGGAGGAGGACGAAGAGGAAGAGGAGGAGGAGGAAGAGGAGGAGGACGAGGGCCCGGCCCCGCCCTCGCTCTACCCCACCGTGCAGGCGCGGCCGGGGCTGGGGCCTCGGGTCATCCTCCCACCGCGCGCGGGGCCGCCGCCGCTGGTGCACATCCCGGAGGAGGGCGCGCAGACGGGGGCCGGCCTGTCCCCCAAAAGCGGCGCCGGGGTGCGCGCCAAGTGGCTCATGATGGCCGAGAAGAGCGGGGCGGCAGTGGCCAACCCTCCGCGGCTGCTGCAGGTCATCGCCATGTCCAAGGCTCCGGGCGCGCCGGGCCCCAAGGCGGCCGAGACGGCGTCGTCGTCCAGCGCCAGCTCCGACTCCTCGCAGTACCGGTCGCCGTCGGACCGCGACTCCGCCAGCATCGTGACCATCGACGCGCACGCGCCGCACCACCCCGTGGTGCACCTGTCGGCCGGCGGCGCGCCCTGGGAGTGGAAGGCGGCGGGCGGCGGGGCCAAGGCGGAGGCCGACGGCGGCTACGAGCTGGGGGACCTGGCGCGCGGCTTCCGCGGCGGGGCCAAGCCCCCGGGCGTGTCCCCCGGCTCGTCGGTCAGCGACGTGGACCAGGAGGAGCCGCGGTTCGGGGCCGTGGCCACCGTCAACCTGGCCACGGGCGAGGGGCTGCCCCCGCTGGGCGCGGCCGATGGGGCGCTGGGCCCGGGCAGCCGGGAGTCCACGCTGCGGCGCCACGCGGGCGGCCTGGGGCTGGCGGAGCGCGAGGCGGAGGCGGAGGCCGAGGGCTACTTCCGCAAGATGCAGGCGCGCCGCTTCCCCGACTAGCGCGGCGGGGCCGGGGGCGGGCGGGGGGCGGGCCGAGGGCGCGGGCGGCCGCGCGGATGCTCAATAAAGCGGCAGAAACCGAGGTCCGGCTCTTGGTCATTCGCTCTGGCCCGC